CGTCCAGAGAAGAAAATGAATTATTGCTATATGGGATTCTGCAGCAACTTCTGTGAACATAGGCTCATAATTTTTCACCATGGAGACTCAAGCTTTTTGGAGTCATAGTTGTTTTTGGGTCTATTTGCAGGCATGCATCCTTTGTCCAGAAATATACATAACATTTGGCACATGGACCTGGAGGTAAAAGAGGAGGAAGGCCTGAGGCTAGACACCACTCCAATAAGTACATTAAGCTCCTAGAAGGGCAATCCACCTTTGCAGAGAACTCTTAACTATTAAAACCTATAGCTTGTAAAGCAGCATTTTCAAAGTTAAGAGAAGAAGGTGGAAGGGTCTTGAGAGGCTACTGACTAAACAGATGAAAATGAAGGTATGGAGTTTGGTGCCAAAAGAAACTCCCCCCAAAAATCAAACAATAACACCAGAGTAAAGCCCCTAGGGCGAGATAAGGAGTTGCAACAAAACAAGCGGAAACTCGAGAAGCGCTAATGCTTCAAAGGGTCAATGACCACACATAATCTACGTAGCCAACGTGTTAAAACACACCAACGCATTTTTTTTTCCTAAACAAAGTAGGAAAGCGGACTTTGCATGAGGGGCGGGCTGCCGACCCAGCAGTCTTCCTCGGACAGTCCGTCCTGATTCTCTCTGGTTGGCCGTGGAGGGACCACATGGCTCCAAGGCCTCTCAGCTCCGGGCCCACACACCCCGGGCTGCCGCACAAACTCCAGCCCTAGTCTAGATCCACAACCCCTTCTCGAAGATCAACCGCGACCTGGGAGCCCCACTTCTTACCATAGCGAGGCCGGCGATGCCGCAGCCACATCACCCTTCCGGGGCTCAGGCGGAAGAGGCTGCATGTCCCGTCTGCCCTTCTCGCCCTCTCCAGCCGTCCGGTTGGGCTTGTCACGGCACCGCCTACCAAGACGGGCGGTTAAGACACTAGGATAGGCTCCTCTCCACCGGAAAAGGCGGGATTTAGATCACGTCCCGCAGGCCGGCGGAAGTAGCTGATACTCTCATTGGTTGCAAAACCTTGATCTGTGAAAGCGGGCGTTTTGGAAGATACCGGAAGTAGAGTCACGGAGAGGTAGGATCCGGAAGTGGGGCTGCCTCTTTAAATAACAAAAATCTGAGGTTCTGTTCTTTTTATCTTTTTGCTTTCTTTTTTAAAAATATTAATTGTATTCTCCCATTACAGGTATTAAGAAATGGAGAGAAAAATAAGCAGAATCCACCTTGTTTCTGAACCCAGTATAACTCATTTTCTACAAGTATCTTGGGAGAAAACACTGGAATCTGGTTTTGTTATTACACTTACTGATGGTCATTCAGCATGGACTGGGACAGGTAATACTAAAAACAAAGTTTTTATAAGTAAACATTTTAAAACTTTTGTTAATATTTCCCATAGTTTCTGAATCAGAGATTTCCCAAGAAGCTGATGACATGGCAATGGAAAAAGGGAAATATGTTGGTGAACTGAGAAAAGCATTGTTGTCAGGAGCAGGACCAGCTGATGTATACACGTTTAATTTTTCTAAAGAGTCTTGTTATTTCTTCTTTGAGAAAAACCTGAAAGATGTCTCAGTAAGTAAAACTTTCCAAAATGTTACATAGTACCCAAATTAACCATGTTTTTCTTTCATTTTAGTTCAGACTTGGTTCCTTCAACCTAGAGAAAGTTGAAAACCCAGCTGAAGTCATTAGAGAACTTATTTGTTATTGCTTGGACACCATTGCAGAAAATCAAGCCAAAAATGAGCACCTGCAGAAAGAAAATGAAAGGCTTCTGAGAGATTGGAATGATGTTCAAGGACGGTGTGTACACAGTTTGCTTGTGGTATAAAAATTGACTAATTTGTTTACTTATTTACTTTTTTAGATTTGAAAAATGTGTGAGTGCTAAGGAAGCTTTGGAGACTGATCTTTATAAGCGGTTTATTCTGGTGTTGAATGAGAAGAAAACAAAAATCAGAAGTTTGCATAATAAATTATTAAATGCAGCTCAAGAACGAGAAAAGGACATCAAACAAGAAGGGTATTTTCGCTATCTTGTTTTTGGATGACAGATTATTTATAATTCTACCTTTCTCTGTTTCTAGGGAAACTGCAATCTGTTCTGAAATGACTGCTGACCGAGATCCAGTCTATGATGAGAGTACTGATGAGGAAAGTGAAAACCAAACTGATCTCTCTGGGTTGGCTTCAGGTAAGAGATACATACATTTATCTCCTCTGTTGTTGGGTCACATTCTCATCTCATTTTATTTCAGCTGCTGTAAGTAAAGATGATTCCATTATTTCAAGTCTTGATGTCACTGATATTGCACCAAGTAGAAAAAGGAGACAGCGAATGCAAAGAAATCTTGGGACAGAACCTAAAATGGCTCCTCAGGAGAATCAGCTTCAAGAAAAGGAAAAGTAAGTCATTTTATTCTTTGCCAAGAAGTGAGCCAATTATAAAAGCAGTTCATGCTCATTCCAGAAAAATCAGAAAACCCACAGAAACAAAAGAATGAGCATATGGGAAACTCGTAATCCCACCCACCTGGAGATGACCACCGTTGAGACCTGGTACTCTGTGTCGTTGCAGATCCCTCTCTCTTCCACACTTCATTGACAAAACTAGGCTCACACCAGTTATGCTGTAACCCACAACTTTTTTTTTCTTCCATTTAGCAATCAATATGGTGTAATATGGGAGGAAAATAATATCTTTGGAAGACTATGTTTTAAAAGCAGTTGATTAATTTGAGATATGTAATACTTTATATATAGAGAGAGTTATACATGGAATTACACATATATTACACATACATGTATGTATGTTTTGCCAGAATTTCTCCAGGAAGGCTATAACAATTTGTACCCTCACAACAGTGTTTGCCTTTTGAGTTTTTTGTTGTTGTTGTTTACCAATTCATTTTAGAAATACATATATAGAGAGAAGGAGATGAAATTGCATGTGCCAACTTAAAATGAGGTAGTTGACCATTCCATCTTTTCAAAAAGAATTTATTTTCATACCTTGATTCTTAAAAATTGCTAGCAATGTATTCAAAGTTTAAATCTCAAAGTATTTGAAAATTATGTTTTTTAAATTTAGATGGATAATATAATCATCAAATTCAAATATCCAATTTTTGTAGATTTTTGGTACCTGAACTATAGACTTTTTAAATGTCAAATTAGGTACATAAAATGAATGTTCAATTGCTATATATTTACTCTGGTCATCATGAGCAAACCTCATTTTTTACACAACTTTAATTTTATCATAATGTTTATCTTAGTTGCAAAAGTAAACATGGTGGTGGTTTTAAAACGAGATAGGTTTTTATTAGCTTCACTCTATGTTTACCTAACTGGTCAGGCTGCGGCTCTCACTTTGCTTGCTGCATATTTTGATTAATGGCCCCTTGGCCTTGTTCCAGAGTATACTGATTATGGTCAGTGCACTTCAAAGATGATTTATTAATTGTGTTTGTGACCCAAAATAATTCAATAAAGATTGATCATATGCATTATTATAGATTTGCCAATAAAATCAACAGTTACACTTTAAGAGTATGTTTGCCTGAATAGATTTTTTAAGTATACAAAAAGGACAAAAACTTTTTTTTAATGTATTCTGTATTAAACACAGATTTATGACCTTTTAAAGCATGATTATTAAATGTATCATAGGATTGGTCTTGTAAGTGCATGAATTGTAAGTTCTACTTTAACATAATTTCAAGATAATATGTTTCATTGGAGCTTACATAGGTGTTTTAATAAATATTTCGATGTTTATAACACCCTGGGAACAACCCTTACTACAATTCCCCTAGGCTATTACGTACATTTAAATTTTAAATTACTGACAGACTCAGATGTCTGTTTTTAAAAAAAATGTTTATAGGAGACTTTTATAATCTTTCTGAGTTTTAAGTAAAGGGGATTTATCGTATGTTTCCTATATGTTATACTCTTGTCATTTGAAAGACTTTGATATGTACAATTTCTCTAAATTTGGCTTGATAATAGTTATTGTTTCAGGCATTTTAAGCACTCTACCAACATAGAATAATGTGTAAATATTCACTATACATGGCCGGCAAAGTTATTAATCAAAGGAAATGACTCCCCGCTCATAATTTATGGTTCAGTATTAAAGGAAAAATAGGAGGTATATATTTTTTGGTATACTGTATCCAAAATTTACACTGTAACAGTGAAATTCTGTAACTTAAATCATCTAGTATGATGTGTTACTCAATGTAAAGTAAGTATTTGGTCCGTAGTAAAAATTATGAAATAAAATAAAATATTTTACCCACTAGAAATATAGACTGTTTCATGTTATCTGAAAAGTATA